CACTTTTATCTCTTAAATAAACTTCTGGGTCACTAAGCATTTGCAAAGGGGTTCTACAGCCAAAAGCGCCTGAAAACCCCCAGATCGCACCTTCCTCCTTTGAGTCCTTCCCGTCTCTGTCGTTCAGAGGGTATGGGGAAGTCTCCTCCAAAGGGTGCTGCAAAGCTGGAGTTTTGGGGGGCAGGGGCAGGATATCACTGCCAAGCCAGGAATGAGCCGAGCAGGGACTCAGACAGCCTTGAGTCCCAGCCTCGCCCTGCTGCACAGAACTCTCAGCACCTCCAAGCCCCAGCTTCCGATTCTGTAAAGGATGGCACTGGTACCTGTTCTTGAGACTAGCAGAGCTGTGTGCCCAGGGACACAGCGGCTCTGGTTTGAATTTGGCTCTGCCATTTGCCCCTAGTGTGGCCTTGAGCCTCTCGGGGCCTCAGTGTCCTTGACCGTGAACAGGAATCATCAGCCCTGGTGCTCATGGCTCTTGTGGGATTAGGATGGGGATGAGGATGGGTACCAGCACCTAGAAAGCCCCTATCAATGGCAGCTCCTGGGACTGCTGCTGTTACTGCAGCTTGGCTGAGAGGATCAAATGGGAAAAGGGGCGACAAGAGGGATGGGAGGGGCGATGATCAGTGGGTGAGGGCGGAGGCAGCCTCCTCTGACCCTCATAAACCAGCCTCCCTCAGAAACAGCCCCAGAGCCACCCTGGAGGGGTGACTGTAGCTGAGGGGTTGCAGGACGGGCCAGATCCTGTCTGGCCACCCCGCAGATGGCGCTGGGTCCAGCGCTCCTCAAGCCTCAGCCACTGTGGCTTTAATCAAAAGAACAATCTGTCTGCCTCTGAATCAGACCCAGATTCCTTTCCCCACAATGTCCCTGAGGCCTCCAGGGACCCAGGCAGTCCATCCCGGCCCCATCCCGGGCCCCAGAGTCCAGGCTCTGCCTCCCCTCCCGCTCCCGTCCTAATTGCTCCAGCTGGGAGGGGGAGGGTCACTGGATGTGGAGGGAGGGGTTCAGCCACAGGGCCAGCCGGGCCCTGCCTTCCAGAGCTCCTGGAGCGGCCTGTCCCCCGGGACACCGGGACCCACCTGCAGAGGGCTTACCGCTCAGGAGAGCAGAACAAGGTGACCTGCTCCACTGGGGGTCTCCGAGACCCTCCTGGCTGTAACTGTCACCTTTTATCCTCAGGCCAACCTGGAGAGGTAGGCAGTGGCTACCTCCACTTTACAGATGAAGACACTGAGGCTCAGGAGGTGGCGTGACTGCTCCGGGTCTCACGCTTAGTAAACGGCCGCAGAACCCTGGTCGGTTTGACGCAAGACCCTGGCGGATCCCAGAGCCAAAGTAAGCGCTCACCTCCGCCGGACAGGGTAGGTGGGGTTGCCAACCCAGGAGAGCGAGGAGATCCTGATCTGTTCTCTTTCCCTCCCAAAGCAGAGCTGGCCTGAACCTCCAGGACTTCAGCCCTTCTAGGAGAATCTGATCCCAGGTGAGGGAGGTCACTTGGGGTGTGGCCCAGCAGGCAGGCGGGACTCCAGACTGGGAACGGAAGTCAGCCCTGCTGGGGCTGGGAGCTGAAGCATCTGTTCCTTCCTCGCGGGTGTGAGACAAGGAAGAGTGATCATTGGTGAGGGCTGCCCTTTGCTCCCCTAGGTGTGCCAATCCTGTGCTGTACCCCACTCTGTCCCTAGCCACACCAGGAGCTGAAGCCATGGCCTCAAAGCCTGAGAAGAGGGTGGCATCGTCTGTCTTTATCACCCTGGCACCCCCGCGCCGCGATGTGGCCGTGGCGGAGGAAGTGAGGCAGGCAGTTTGTGAGGCCCGGCGTGGCCGCCCCTGGGAGGCTCCTGCCCCCATGAAGACACCCGAGGCTGGCTTGGCGGGGAGGCCCAGCCCCTGGACAACCCCTGGCAGAGCTGCAGCCACAGTGCCGGCTGCACCTATGCAGCTCTTCAATGGAGGTAAGAGCTGAGGGGACTTTGGGGAAGACCACTCTGACCAGCCCTCTCTCCTCCCCCATTGCAGGATGCCCACCCCCTCCTCCTGTCCTGGATGGTGAGGACGTGCTTCCTGACCTGGACCTCCTCCCACCCCCTCCACCGCCCCCTCCAGTGCTTCTGCCTTCTGAAGAGGAGGCTCCTGCTCCAATGGGGGCCTCACTCATTGCAGACTTAGAGCAGCTGCACCTGTCCCCGCCCCCGCCCCCACCACAGGTACTGCCTGCCCCCCGACCCCCAGCAATCCCCACTGGATGACTCCCCGTCTGCATCCCCACAGGCCCCAGCGGAGGGACCTTCAGTCCAGCCCGGTCCCCTCAGGCCCATGGAGGAAGAGCTGCCACCTCCCCCGGCAGAACCTGTTGAGAAAGGGGCATCCACAGGTAGGTGCACAGGGCTGAGAGGATACTGGGGTGCTGGTGATGGCCTGTGTCTCCCCTACCCCAGACATCTGTGCCTTCTGCCACAAGACCGTGTCCCCCCGAGAGCTGGCTGTGGAGGCCATGAAGAGGCAGTACCATGCCCAGTGCTTCACGTGCCGCACCTGCCGCCGCCAGCTGGCTGGGCAGAGCTTCTACCAGAAGGATGGGCGACCCCTCTGCGAACCCTGCTACCAGGTAACCCCTGCAGCAGACCTCTGGGTGCCAGGGTGGATGGTTCTGGCAGTGGCCTCTGTCCTAGGACACACTGGAGAGGTGCGGCAAGTGTGGCGAGGTGGTCCGGGACCACATCATCAGGGCCCTGGGCCAGGCCTTCCACCCCTCCTGCTTCACGTGTGTGACCTGCGCCCGGTGCATTGGGGATGAGAGCTTTGCCCTGGGCAGCCAGAACGAGGTGTACTGCCTGGACGACTTCTACAGGTACGAGAAGGGTTTGTGCACTGGGTGGGGTGCGCCTCCCAAGCATGGGTTCCTTTGCTTCTAGGAAATTCGCCCCCGTCTGCAGCATCTGTGAAAATCCCATCATCCCTCGGGATGGGAAAGATGCCTTCAAAATCGAATGCATGGGAAGAAACTTCCATGAAAATTGCTACAGGTGTGAGGTGAGTGGAGCCTAGGTGGTTTAATAACATTCGGGCGGGTCAGCATGTGTCTTTGTCTCCCCAGGACTGCAGGATCCTCCTGTCTGTCGAGCCCACGGACCAAGGCTGCTACCCCCTGAACAACCATCTCTTCTGCAAGCCATGCCATGTGAAGCGGAGTGCTGCGGGGTGCTGCTGAGAGTGCCCGCTGGGCAGTGAACAGACCACTAGCCCCGGCTGGGGCCCTTCCCTGACTTGGTTTCCCTTCCTAACCTGCTCTTGCACACTTTCCTTCTGAGCCTCCATGGAGACCAGCCTGCAAGCCGGCCCAGCCTGTCCAGGATACAGTGGGGCTGAGCACCCCCAGGCCTTCCACTCCTCTACCCTCTGGGCACCAGAAGGCTCCTGGACCATGAGCTTCACCCCCAGAATTCCCTGCTGACCCTGCCCCACTTCCAGGGAAAAGCTGGGGGAGGTTGGACCCCTCTCACTGACTAGCTGTCTGGTAGGGGTGCTAGGACCAGCCTCGCCTGTGGGGTTGAGCTGTTTGAGGACAAACTCCAAGGTCCCTTAAAAAGTGCCTTTTAGAGGCTGGGCATGGTGGCTCACGCTTGTAATCCCAGCACTTTGGGAGGCCAAGGTGGGTGGATCACCTGAGGTCAGGAGTTCAAGACCAGCCTGGCCAACATGGTGAAACCCTGTCTCTACTAAAAATACAAAAATTAGCCAGGCATGGTAGCAGGTGCCTGTAATCCCAGCTACTGGGGAAAGCTGAGGCAGGAGAATTGCTTCAATCTGGAAGGCAGAGGTTGCAGTGAGATTGCACCATTGCATTCCAGCCTGGGCAACAAGAGGGAAACTCCGTCTCAAAAAAAAAAAAGTGCCTTTTAGGCCGGATGTGGTGGCTCATGCCTGTAATCCCAGCACTTTGGGAGGCCAAGGCAGGCAGATCACTTGAGGTCAGGAGTTTGAGACCAGCCTGGCCAACACGGCAAAACCCCGTTTCTACTAAAAATACAAAAATTAGCTGGGTGTGGTGGCGTGCGCCTGTAATCCCAGCTACTCAGGAGGCTGAGGCAGGAGCATTGCTTGAACCCGGGAGGCAGAGGTTGCAGTGAGCTGAGATGGCACCACTGCACTCCAGCCTGGGAGACACAGCGAGACTCTGTCTCCAAAAAAAAAAGTGCTTTTTGAAAATGTTGAGGTTGAAATGATGGGAACCAACATTCTTTGGATTTAGTGGGGAGCATAATAGCAAACACCCCCTTGGTTCGCACATGTACAGGAATGGGACCCAGTTGGGGCACAGCCATGGACTTCCCCGCCCTGGAATGTGTGGTGCAAAGTGGGGCCAGGGCCCAGACCCAAGAGGAGAGGGTGGTCCGCAGACACCCCGGGATGTCAGCATCCCCCGACCTGCCTTCTGGCGGCACCTCCCGGGTGCTGTGTTGAGTCAGCAGGCATGGGGTGAGAGCCTGGTATATGCTGGGAACAGGGTGCAGGGGCCAAGCGTTCCTCCTTCAGCCTTGACTTGGGCCATGCACCCCCTCTCCCCCAAACACAAACAAGCACTTCTCCAGTATGGTGCCAGGACAGGTGTCCCTTCAGTCCTCTGGTTATGACCTCAAGTCCTACTTGGGCCCTGCAGCCCAGCCTGTGTTGTAACCTCTGCGTCCTCAAGACCACACCTGGAAGATTCTTCTTCCCTTTGAAGGAGAATCATCATTGTTGCTTTATCACTTCTAAGACATTTTGTACGGCACGGACAAGTTAAACAGAATGTGCTTCCCTCCCTGGGGTCTCACACGCTCCCACGAGAATGCCACAGGGGCCGTGCACTGGGCAGGCTTCTCTGTAGAACCCCAGGGGCTTCGGCCCAGACCACAGCGTCTTGCCCTGAGCCTAGAGCAGGGAGTCCCGAACTTCTGCATTCACAGACCACCTCCACAATTGTTATAACCAAAGGCCTCCTGTTCTGTTATTTCACTTAAATCAACATGCTATTTTGTTTTCACTCACTTCTGACTTTAGCCTCGTGCTGAGCCGTGTATCCATGCAGTCATGTTCACGTGCTAGTTACGTTTTTCTTCTTACACATGAAAATAAATGCATAAGTGTTAGAAGCTCTTCCATGTTGTGTGTAGGCTCTCACACAGGTA